AGCCCTCCCCTTGACAGCTGTGGGCCCGCGGGCAAGTTACTTCCCTCTGGGAGATTGTTTCCTCCACTTAAAATGGGGTAATGTTGACCCCTAGGGTAGCTGACAGAATGAGTTGTTATGTGAGACATGCTTCGAACATTGCACGTTGTATATAGTGCAATATAATGCAATAAGCATTTACTGTTACTAAGAACCCTGACCACCTTCTAGATTCTTAATTTAAATGTGGTCATGGGCAACAAAGCACTTTACAGATATGCTTGTGTAAGGGTTTATTGTTACTGAAGGAAGGCAGTGGCAGTTTATACTTAAATGTAATTATTTATTGAGCATTTACAAACCTGGCTAGGTGCTACTAATAATATCTGCTGTTGATAGAGTGCTTCGTGTGTGCCAAGTGCTGTTCTAAACATATTCACATACATTAAACTCATTTAGTGCTTATGCCAACCGTATGGGCAAAATATGATTTTTATCCTCACTTCACAGATGAGGAACTGAGACAGTCACAGAGAGGTTAGGAGACTTGCCCACGGTCATGCAGCTCGTAAGTGCTGGTGCCAGGATTCAAGTATGGCTGAGTGCTTGTCTTCAACCCTCCTAGATCACCCCCTGTGGTGAAGTTCTATTACCGTTCATTACGTGCACAGTTCTCAAAATAATCCTATGTGGTAGGTACTATTGCCATAATATCCTAATCTCCATTTTATAAGTGAGGAAGCTGGTGCTCAGCGGGGGTTCAGTCCTTTGCCCAAAGTCATATGGCAAGTAAGTGGCAGGGCCAGGATTTGAGCCCTGGTGAACCACAACCTGTATGTTTCCAGAATGGGCATCCAGAGGCTGGGGTCTCTAGTTCTAGTCTTGCCATTAAGTCATACGGTGACCTGGAGCGGGGGGTCTCTGGAACTTGGATTAAAAAGCCCTCACATAGTCTCTACAGGTCCTTTTGTTATTAATTCTGATACTAGGCTTGTATGTCTTTCCTTCTGTTTATAGTGTGACACCCAGCCCCTGCCAGTCCCCCATGGCCCCGTGGAGCCGAGAGGCGGTGCTGAGTCTCTATCGGGCTCTGTTGCGCCAGGGCCGACAGCTTCGCTACACTGATCGAGACTTCTACTTTGCCTCCATCCGCCGTGAATTCCGAAAAAATCAGAAGCTAGAGGACGCTGAGGCCCGGGAGAGGCAGCTGGAGAAGGGCCTGGTCTTTCTCAACGGCAAATTGGGGAGGATCATTTAGGATCCTCCAAGGGAAAGAGGACAAAGGTGCCT